CCCTTTCTTCGAGTCCCTGCCTTCTTCAAGAGTTTTTTATTTTTGCCGCACAGCCCATGTCCCCTAATTCTAACTTCCAACAAAAATATTTGTCTCCATCCATCCCTGGAGTTGTCAAAACAGGGATCTTCATGCCGGGTTTCTCAATGAGCCATTACACAGATTTAGCAGGGAAATGGGAGTAATATCAAAGACACCTTGTATAAACCATTGGATGACCCCAGCCCTCGTCTCTGCCCATGAACAGCTCCCGGGGCAGAGAGTCAGGCAGCCCTGCTCTTGTATCCCTCAGAAAACTCTTGAGATTTTGTTCCTAAAGCCTCCCAAAGAGGGAAAAGGAATTCATCTCATGACATCCCACTTTTCATTCAAGTGAGTAATTGCGTTATGACACAGAGAAGGACACAGCATTGCTCCCCTTACTATAGCCTAGCAGATAAAGCACCAGCAAACTAAAACACCCTAACTTCTCAGTCACCATGCAAGCCCTTTTATATCAAATGCAATGGACTTTTCCACAAGCAAAATGAATCTTCTGACCAGCAGGCATCCTCTGCTTTGACTCGGGCTTGGATACATATTGTGCTTCAACAAATCTCAGTACTGAATCTAAATATCAAGGAGAAGTGGTCCCAGGAAATATACTGAGAGGACTTTGAGCTTTTACCAAACTGCACAATCCCAAAATCATAGACTTTACTGAGGCCAATTAAATTGGCTAATTCATGGGTGAAAGTGAAACATCATAATGTTTACAAATCTGCCCAACTGTTTTTACGTTAAAGCCAGGGTTTATGTCAATTCCTGTGTGAGGATGAGGAGACATCAATTCAAGCCCATGACAATCTGGAAGGACAGGCAGAGACTGTGTCCAGGCAGGCCTCACATTGTTTATACTTTGACCTATTTAATTAAATATGTAATGTTCTCCAAATTTTAGATGTCATTTGCTGTAATCCTGACCCACTAAGATGTACTATTTGTGCTGTAAAATTGTATTGTATTTGACAAATGCATAGTGGCAGATCTCTGGCATTAAAGCATCACACAGAATGTTTCTCTTATTCGAGCTCCTCTTTCCTCCACATACAGGGAATCAACAGACTATTTTATACGGTCTTTGGACTTTGCTTCTTTATTTCCACCCTCTTTCATAAAAAAAAAAGAAAAAGAAAAAAGATACCGTGCTCCATTTGCATTTGATCTTCCAAAAGGAAGGTACTGATAAAACCGGAATTTCAGCGATACAGACGCAGGTCAACCGCTAAACAGTGAAGGCCAAGAGTCCCGCGCTGCAAGCCCATAGCCGGCAGAGGGCAATGGAACTCGCTTTCTGGTCGTGCGGGGCGCATGCGCATTCTGCTTGCGGAAGCGGGGCCAGATCGCCAAGGAAGAAGGGAACTTCCCTTCCTCAGGCCAGGGAGGAGGAGGCGCCGCCCTGGCTTTGGGGCAAATGGGGCTGCATCCATCTTAAGGAAAACGCTGCTGTTCACAGCCCTACCTGATGAGGAGTGAGATTCCCTGCGCGTCTCCCGGATATTTTTCTGAAACAGCACTAAAGACTTAATGTTCTGGGCTGTTCCTACGTGTTTTCTTCTGCACTGTCTGTTGGGATATATTAGCAAGAATTATTTTACAAATCTACGTATTCCTTAGGGATTTTCATTGATAACCATAGCAGGCCGTAATGTGCCTTCCTCGCAACCTCTGTCAGGATTCATTATGAGGAGAAACACAAGAAGAATTGTGAGGAAAATCTACAGAATACGGGGACCCTGCAGAGGAAGGAGTATGTGGCCGGGGCACGGCGGCGCACTGTCGCGCAGCTCGCGAGAAAGGGGCCCCTGCAGGGAAACCCCGCACTCTGCATCCCTGCATTTCCACATTGTGAGGGGCTCATCTTTCCTACAGTGCCAAATTGCTGTGCTAGAGGCTGATAATTTTTCTCCAGGTAGAGTAAAAGATCAAGGCACGAACTATATAGATTTACAGAAAATAGGCCAAAGATTGAGATTTTTTTGACACAAGCAAGTCCAGAGAACTTTTACCATGTATGGTTACCGGCGCTTAAGAAGCCCCAGAGATTCCCAGACAGAACCGCAGAATGACAATGAAGGAGAGACCAGGTATGTTGGAGTATGTGGCTACTTTGGGTTGCGGAAGATTGATGGGTCCCTTTCTGTCCTGCAGTTTGGCTACCACACAAATGAATCCACCCAAACGTCGCCAAGTGGAGCAGGGTCCCAGTACAGGTAAGGCACTTTCCCTAATATTTTTTAAGATTCCTTAACCTCCCTCACTGTGGTCTCTCTGCAGGTGCAAAAAAACCCTCAATTTCAGGAGCTCCACACCTGAATTCATACCAGTCCCTGGAACTTCCCCAGGTAAGTTCCTGTGTCCTTGCATAGCAAAGATTAGGGCAGAATACTGAGGACTGTCTTTCCACAGAATCAGCAGGATTCTGGCACTGAGGAGCTCATGATAGTCCTGGAACAAGGGACAGAAGTGAGGTTGAGCCTGGAAGAGGTCATCCTCATCTTGGCCCCAGAGACAGTGCTGCAGCTGACCCTGGAGAACACAGTCCTTGTGATTGTCCCTGAGCATGTCCTGAGGTCAGAAGATGGCCTGCAGTCCCCTGTGCAGATCCAGTACATCATACCTTCCGTTGATGACTTCAGCTTGGAGTTCCATGCTCAAGATGGAGACATCTCAGACATGAGAAGAGAGAATGTGCCTTTTTCACCTGCAGAAGAAGGGAAGGCAGCACCCCTGTATCAGCAGCCCTTGATGATACCCCAAGCAAACCACATGGCTGGGATCAGCCCTTCTTTCCTAGTAACCCCATTGTGCATTCCACGCTGTCGGGCAGCCTTCCCCCAATGCTACCCTCTACCACCCACACCTAGTCCTGTGGGACGCCCTAGACCAGCCGACTCCAGTTTCAGCCTGCATGGTATGGAGCTCTTGTGCACCTCCTCCCTCAGACCTATGCCCCCTTCACCAAGTCCTGGTCCCCAGGTCTATCACAGGGTTCACCATAGGCCTCCCAGCAGGGCACGGAGATGTCTCTTTAGGAAGTGATTTAACCCAAGAGCCACCCCCTGCATTGATAGGTCAGAGATTGTCCAGATCCTTAGTCAGTGCATTCTCTGAAATGTGGAGAGAAAGTAATTTGACCACTTGCTTGCCCTTTGCTGTTCCCCATCATCAACCACTGTCTTCAACAGCGGAGGGTCCCAGATGCTGCAGGGAGGGGGAGAACTGCAGGGAGTTCAAATAAAACATTCACATTTCACTTCACACACACTGTCCCTTAGACTTTCTCTTCCTATTTAAGCACATACATCCAACCACACTCAATCAAATCCCTGACTGCTCCATGTGAGAGTTCTGCTTCCAGCATGACGTGGTCTGAAAGTTCATCTGAAGACAGCTGCTCACTCCCGGGGGCTAACACCGCCCCTTGCATGCTGATGTCCTTGTAGTCATTGGTCTGATGCCACAATAAATAATTCCTAAGGCTGATGCTCTATTTCTGCCCTGAGACTCTCCCCTTTTTCTCCAAGCTGTGCCCCATTCCTTGTCTTAGTCCAGGTTCCCTACACTCCCCAGGCCAATGCTTTTGAATAAATCTTGACGTCATTGAATGAAGTAGTGGTGACTGCTGTGCTTGCTTCCAACTG